GTTATTTTATGGAGAACTTACACTGGAGAACTTATGATATTGTGGACCAATTATTAGCAGAAGAATCTTAGTAGGCATGGGTGGGAGGAGTATCCTAGTTAGCCTTTCCAATTCCTCAGTGCAAGGGCTCCCTCTTCTGTTGATAAGGTGGTGATTATTATTATTGTTATTATTATTATTATTATTAATTACTTACAAATGACAAGCTTCCTTTGTTCTTCATATATTTACTATACCTCTTCTCTCCATCACCTTCAGTGCTTAGACTGTGCCTTTTTCTATCCCCTGCCCCACAGAAATTCTCACTCCCTGGGAGGTACTCCCCTTTTGGATTGAAAAATTGGGGGTGTTTTCGAAGTTCTTCTACTAATGGGACCTCTAACTATTTCAAGTTTTTCCCAACTACATCCACTGCCTCATTGCTATGACACAGTCTTGTGACTAATGATGCTAATTTTGCTGTTTTTTTCTCCTCTACTCATACAACATTTGGTTTGTGGGTGTTTATGTTTCTTACTTTCACTGAAAGTTTGGGTTGTCAGAAGACATGTGTTACTCTCTTGTGGCTTTTATGTATCTTAGAAGAAGTGATGAAATCCCCACTGAGCTACATCTGAATTTTTGCCAGAACCTAGAATCATAAGTTGAAAAACTATTCCCTGTTTGTATGTTTAAAATTTTTGTAATACATAATTCTAATGCCATACATGAGGTTATGATTATGTCCATCAAATCTTGCACTTCCTAGTTTTGAAAACAAATGCCCTTTATCTATATCTGATTTGTTCATAATATAATGCTTTTATTAGTCTAGTGCCATTTTAACAGCTCAGAATTTATCAGGTATATTAGTCTTCCTCAATTTTGTTGTACATAAATTTAGTTTTACTGTTCGTAACTATTCTTCACACTGTTGCTCACCCCTAGGTTCCTCCAAATAGTAAACTTGCTTTATTTAATCCTCACAGTGTAAAATTAAAAATTCAGAAAAATTAATTCTGTTATTGTTAAATTTGCTTCCCAGAGCAATGGAGAATGTCACTACAATGAATGAGTTTCTTCTACTTGGCCTGACTGGTGTTCAGGAGCTGCAGCCTTTCTTCTTTGGGATTTTCTTAATCATTTACCTGATAAACTTGATTGGAAATGGATCTATATTGGTGATGGTTGTTTTGGAACCACAACTCCACTCCCCTATGTATTTTTTTCTGGGAAACCTTTCTTGTCTGGATATTTCTTATTCTTCAGTGACACTGCCCAAGCTGCTCGTAAACCTCGTGTGCAGTCGCAGGGCTATATCTTTTCTAGGCTGTATCACCCAGCTACACTTCTTCCACTTTTTGGGAAGCACAGAGGCCATTTTACTGGCTATCATGGCCTTTGACCGTTTTGTTGCCATCTGCAATCCTCTTCGCTACACTGTCATCATGAACCCCCAGGTGTGTATTCTGTTGGCAGCTGCGGCCTGGCTCATCAGCTTCTTTTACGCTCTGATGCATTCTGTCATGACTGCACACCTGAGTTTTTGTGGCTCTCAGAAACTCAATCACTTCTTCTACGATGTCAAGCCGCTCTTAGAATTGGCCTGTAGTGACACATTACTCAATCAATGGCTTCTTTCCATTGTCACAGGCAGCATATCCATGGGAGCTTTCTTTCTGACTCTTCTCTCCTGCTTCTATGTAATTGGCTTCCTTCTGTTTAAGAACAGGTCCTGCAGAATACTCCACAAGGCTCTGTCCACTTGTGCCTCCCATTTTATGGTGGTATGTCTTTTCTATGGACCTGTGGGCTTCACATATATTCGTCCTGCTTCAGCCACCTCCATGATTCAGGACCGGATAATGGCCATCATGTATAGCGCCGTCACCCCTGTACTGAATCCACTAATCTACACCCTTAGGAACAAAGAAGTGATGATGGCTCTGAAGAAAATCTTTGGTAGGAAGTTGTTTAAAGACTGGCAGCAACACCACTAGGACTAATGAGGGATATCTGATTTCTATTAAGACTGATTTCCATCACTTCACTGTAAGAAATGATTTGTTTACCTGGTTTATATTTTTCTTTCAAAAATTTTGAGCACATATTATATTAGGCAGTGTAGTAGGTTCAAGAAACACAGGAGCAAGCAAAACAAATTCCATAATGTCATCAAACATAAAGTTTAATGTGATGGAGGCCCCAAATAACCAAACGCGTAAGTACATATGTCAGGATAATTCGGTGGCAAGGAGAACTAAGGAGGTAGGAAGTATGGGGAGGGTTAGAGTAGGAATCTGCTGTGTAAAAAAGAATGTGGCATTTCTCCTAGGACAAAAACCTTTGGAATTTTCCAAGTAATAGAAGTATCTTACTGAAATTCCATATGAGATAATCTTTATTTTTGCCTATTTTTTTTCCTTTTGTGTTTCCTTCAGCAGGAAAGTACTGATGATAATTTTTCTCACAACAGTTTTTATCTAGAATATCATTTTTGTTAATCTTAATTCTTGAAGAGAATTTTTAATGGGTATTTAATTTTAGGGAGAGATTTTTCTAGCCATTGAAAATATCTTGTTTTTCCCCAGCTTATTGAAGTATAATTAACAAATAAAAATTGCATATATTTAGGCTTCACAACATGATGCTTTAGTATATGTATACATTGTGAAGAGACTACCACAATCAAGCTAAACCTACATTACTGTCCCTGCATTAGTTTACTGTTGAATACTAGAAGTTCTTCATTCTATCTAACTGCATTTTCATACCCATTAAGCCAATGTGACAAGCTCTTTGTTTCAGTTGGAGTGTTTGCACAATTTAAATTTGATAAATTTTTGATAGAATTAAATTTAAATTTATCCTCCAACTAAATTTTTGATAGAATTAAATTTAAATTTGTCCTCCAACTGTTTGCCTTTCATTTGTCCTATTTGTCCG